GGGCAATAAGAGCGAAACTCCATCTAAAGGGCCGGGCGTGGTGGCTCACGCCTGTAATCCCAGCACTTTGGAAGGCCGAGGCGGGCAGATCACGAGGTCAGGAGATCAAGACCATCCTGGCTAACACAGTGAAACAAACCCCGTCTCTACTAAAAATACAAAAAATTAGCCGGGCGTGGTGGCACGCGCCTGTAATCCCAGCTACTCGGGAGGCTAAGGCAGGAGAATCGCTTGAACCCGGGAGGTGGAGGTTGCAGAGAGCCGAGATCACGCCACTGCACTCCAGCTTGGGCGACAGAGCGCGACTCGGTCTCAAAAAAAAGAAAAGAAAAAAAAGAAAAGAAGTCCTGATAGATGTTACAACATGACTGCATCTTGAAAACATTAAGCAAAAGAAGCTAGACACAAAAGGTCATATACTGAATGATTCCATCAATAAAGAAATGCCCAGAATAGGTAAAGCTATCACAGAGTCAGAAAGTAGATTAGTGGCTGGCTGGGGTTGTGGGGAGAGGGGAACCAGAAGGAATGACTGCTAACTGGTTTGGGGATTTTCTTTTGGGGTTATGAAAATGTTTCTGAACTATATACAGAGGTGATGGTTGCACAACACTGTGAATGCATTAAACGCCACTGAATTGTGAGTTTTAAGATGGTTTATGTTAGGCAAGTTTTACTCAATAAAAATAAAAATAAACTGAATTGGTAGCTAAGATATTGAAACACGGTGTGGAATCGTTCTCACTCATTTCACGAACCCGTAGAAAGATGCTTGCGCTCAGGCCTCACAGACCGGTCCCAGCGCGTTGGTGGGACACAACTCGGATTTGCAGGCAAGCCCAGGGGCCGGCCCTTTGCGGACTTCCTGGGGACGCAGGACTCCTGCGCGGCGGGCTTGGAGGCGTGGCCAGGATGGGGGCGGGGCCAGGACGCGGCATCCAGGAGAGGACGCGGCGGGAGGCGGGCTTCGCCGGTTGCCAGGAGAACTCGCGACAACAAAAGACGCGGACGGCGGCTGCGCGGTGTGGCAGAGCGAAGCTGAGGAGTCCAGCGCTCGCCGACAGGGGCCTGGGCTGTCCCGAGCCGGTCAGTGCTCGGCGGGCCTGGCGGGCGGTGCGTACTATTGTTTGTTTGTTTTGTTTTGAGACAGGGTCTCGCTCTGTTACTCAGGCTGGAGTGCAGTGGCACACTGCAGCCTCAACCTCCCGGGCTCAAGCGATCCTCCAATCTCAGCCTCCCAAGTAGCTGGGACTACAGGTGCGTCACCACAGCCTGGCACATTCTTGTATATTAAAATTTGCTTTTTATTTTTGTTGCACAGGAATCCAGATCTTACATAAGATGGAAGTCTCTCACACTAGATACTGAACATTAAATAGAAAATCTATTTAGTAAAATCTAAGTTGCCATGGAAGAAATACCAGTAAAAGTTGCTGTAAGAATTAGACCTCTGCTTTGCAAAGAAGCTCTTCATAATCATCAAGTTTGTGTGAGAGTTATTCCAAACAGCCAGCAAGTTATCATTGGGAGAGATAGAGTCTTCACTTTTGATTTTGTTTTTGGCAAAAATTCCACTCAAGATGAAGTTTATAACACATGTATAAAGCCCCTAGTGTTGTCACTCATTGAGGGCTATAATGCAACTGTTTTTGCCTATGGACAAACTGGATCTGGGAAGACATACACCATTGGAGGGGGCCATATTGGTAAGATTCTTATACTCTTTGACTTTTATTTGTCCAGATGTGCTTTCTTTTTCTAAATTTTCAGCTTCAGTTGTGGAGGGCCAAAAGGGTATCATTCCTCGAGCTATTCAAGAAATATTTCAAAGCATCTCTGAACATCCTAGCATTGACTTTAATGTAAAAGTATCTTATATAGAAGTGTACAAGGAAGACCTAAGAGATCTTCTAGAATTGGAGACATCCATGAAGGATCTTCACATCCGAGAAGATGAAAAAGGAAACACAGGTAAAGTAGCACACTTAATCAGTTGCCTTCATTTGGCTTAAAAACATGTTATTACTATTTTAAGTGATTGTTGGGGCCAAGGAATGCCATGTGGAGAGTGCAGGTGAAGTGATGAGTCTTTTGGAGATGGGGAATGCAGCCAGACATACAGGTACCACTCAAATGAATGAGCACTCCAGCAGATCACATGCAATTTTTACAATCAGCATTTGTCAAGTTCATAAAAATATGGAGGCAGCTGAAGATGGATCATGGTATTCCCCTCGGCATATTGTCTCAAAGTTCCACTTTGTGGATTTGGCAGGATCAGAAAGAGTAACCAAAACGGGGAATACTGGTGAACGGTTCAAAGAATCCATTCAAATCAATAGTGGATTGCTGGCTTTAGGAAATGTAATAAGCGCTCTTGGGGACCCACGCAGGAAGAGTTCACATATTCCATATAGGGATGCTAAAATTACCCGGCTTCTGAAAGATTCTCTGGGAGGCAGTGCTAAGACTGTCATGATCACATGTGTCAGCCCCTCCTCCTCGAATTTTGATGAGTCCTTAAATTCTCTCAAATATGCCAACAGAGCACGGAACATTAGAAACAAACCCACTGTAAACTTCAGCCCCGAGTCAGACCGTATAGATGAAATGGAATTTGAGATTAAATTGCTTCGAGAAGCTTTGCAAAGCCAGCAGGCTGGTGTCAGCCAAACTACCCAGATCAATCGAGAAGGGAGTCCTGATACAAATAGGATTCATTCTCTTGAGGAGCAAGTAGCTCAGCTTCAAGGAGAATGTCTGGGTTACCAGTGTTGTGTAGAAGAAGCCTTTACCTTCCTGGTTGACCTAAAAGATACTGTCAGACTAAACGAAAAGCAGCAACACAAACTGCAGGAGTGGTTTAACATGATCCAAGAGGTCAGGAAGGCTGTCCTCACCTCATTTCGAGGAATCGGAGGCACTGCAAGTCTGGAAGAAGGACCACAGCATGTTACAGTTCTCCAGCTGAAGAGAGAGCTTAAGAAATGCCAGGTACTTAGACATCACTTATTTATTTATTTATTTGAATGTCACTTGTGCTTTCTTTCCCCACTAGTGTGTGCTTGCTGCTGATGAAGTAGTATTTAATCAGAAGGAACTGGAGGTGAAGGAACTGAAGAATCAAGTGCAGATGATGGTACAGGAAAACAAAGGGCATGCTGTATCTTTGAAAGAAGCGCAAAAAGTGAATAGACTGCAGGTAGTTTCTTAATGCATCTAGCTCTGTAGATTATATTAAAAATTTTCATCTCTCTTCTACAAAGAATGAAAAAATAATAGAACAACAACTTCTTGTGGATCAACTGAGTGAAGAACTAACAAAACTTAACCTGTCAGTGACTTCTTCAGCTAAAGAAAATTGTGGAGATGGGCCAGATGCCAGGATCCCTGAAAGGAGACCATATACTGTACCATTTGATACTCATTTGGGGCATTATATTTATATCCCATCAAGACAAGATTCCAGGAAGGTAAAGTCCAAACAATCTTTTCCTTATTTGGATTTTGTTGTTGGGTGGGGGAATCACTTGCAAGGTCCACACAAGTCCGCCTATGTACTCTCTGGATCGAATATTTGCTGGATTTCGAACACGAAGTCAGATGCTGTTGGGTCACATAGAAGAACAAGATAAGGTCCTCCACTGCCAATTTTCTGATAACAGTGATGATGAAGAATCAGAAGGCCAAGAGAAATCTGGAACTAGGTATGTTAAATATACACTGATTTAATAAATATCAAATAAGTTAACTTTCTGATTTTTTTTTAAGATGTAGAAGTCGTTCATGGATTCAGAAGCCAGACTCTGTTTGTTCCCTTGTTGAATTGAGTGATACTCAGGATGAAACACAAAAGTCAGATTTGGAGAATGAAGGTACATAGATCTTCTTAAATAATGTAGACCTAAGATAGTTTTATTTCTCCATTTTTTTTTAAAGATTTAAAGATTGATTGTCTCCAGGAGAGTCAAGAATTGAATTTGCAAAAATTAAAGAATTCAGAACGCATACTTACTGAAGCTAAACAAAAAATGAGAGAACTTACAATTAACATCAAGATGAAGGAAGATCTGATTAAAGAATTAATAAAAACAGGTAATAGTATCTTGTGAACCAGCTTAAATGAGTTATACTAATAATAATTATTATTACGGTTAAGGTAATGATGCCAAGTCTGTAAGCAAGCAGTATTCTTTGAAAGTAACAAAGCTAGAGCATGATGCAGAACAGGCAAAAGTCGAACTGATTGAAACACAAAAGCAGCTACAGGAGCTGGAAAACAAAGATCTTTCTGATGTTGCAATGAAGGTAAAATTACAGAAAGAGTTTCGTAAAAAGATGGATGCTGCAAAGCTGAGAGTTCAGGTAATTTAAAAAATGTAATTGAGAAAACTTATCAATAAGGTGTTTTCAATTTCTTTTTCTATAGGAAATACAATTAAAAACAGGACAGGAAGAAGGTCTAAAACCGAAAGCTGAGGACCTTGATGCATGTAACTTGAAAAGGAGAAAAGGTTCGTTTGGAAGTATAGACCATCTCCAGGTTTGTCAATTCTATTTAGTGTTTCCTGGTTTTTTTGAGGTGGCTGGTGGGTTGTATCTTTTAGGCCTTAAACACAGATAGTTTGAAAATATCAACTCGCCTGAACTTACTGGAACAAGAGTTGTCTGAAAAGAATGTGCAGCTCCAGACCAGTACAGCTGAGGAGAAAACAAAGATTTCAGAACAAGTTGAAGTCCTCCAGAAAGAAAAGGATCAGCTCCAGAAACGCAGACACAATGTGGATGAAAAACTTAAAAATGGTAGAGTGTTATCACCTGAAGTAAGTCAGTATTCTTTGGAACTGGAGGTGCTGTATGATGGATCACTTGAGTGATTTCCTCAGTCTTTTTCACATAATCATAAATATTATCTGGTAAACTTGGTTCCTTGAGATTTTGTCAGATGTAGTGAGTTCACCTGGCACTTATTTGGCACCATAAACCACGCTGGACTAGAGACTGAGATATCCTTACATAGTGGTCCATGGACATGGCCCCTTCCTGGCACTGCCAGGCATTTGGAAACTATTACTTTCCTTGAGTATATTTGCCTCCTCAGCTGGGGTTTCTCGTCTGAAATCACAGAACATAGAAAATGATTTGAGGGACTCTTCTGGAGGGCACCTGACTTTTCTCTATACATATTTCTTGAATGATACTAGGTAATTTATTACATACAAGAGATGCCTAAGGAATTAGGGGTTAATTCTTTCCATGAAACCTTGGTTTAGAAGGCCCAGTGTCCATACTATGTCCAGCCAAATAGATGCACAAAATTCCAATCCCAGTAAAAGACCTTTTAGTTATACAGTTTTTTTAAAACTATAGTTTTAGTTATAGTTTTTTAAAACTATGTAGAAGATGATTCATTTATGGGCTGTCAAATTGCCCCAGACTTTGTCTTTTTTCAAAATTTTCAGTCAGTTGGCAGTGGTACCTTTACCTTACTTCATCAGAGAAAGATGAATTTTTGAATCTGAACTTCCTCTGCAAATATTTATTGTTGGTGTCTCATCATTACCAAACCAAGGGAAAATTGCTAAGAGAAGGTGAATAGCTGAGAATCACACACAGTGGTGAATCTTGTAATGTTTTAGTTTGGAGCAAGTGACAGGAAGTTATAGGGGCTAGTTAAGAAATAGGAGCAAGGATAACATTAGATTGTTGCTCACTGAGAATTGATGAAAGGATTGACTTACAAATCAATCCTTGATTGGGGGCTAAGTGGCAGTTGAAAGGAACATTATAGACCTCTGTTGCCCTGTTTTATAACTTAAGCTGGGTAGCTGTGCAGAGGAACAGAGAGCCAGGCTGTCCTCCCAAGGTATTAAATTGGAGCCTAAGGGTTATAGATTTGAAGACATGAGAGCCTAAGATACAGCAGAATTCAAATATTTAAGGAATTCTGCCTGCCGGTGACTATTACTAAGCTCTATAGAAGATAGAAGAAGCAAAAAAAAAAAAAAAAAACCCAAAGTATTATGTTTCCCTTGAGAAATTAATACTCTATTTGGGAAAACAGATAGAAATATAAGAAAACTCTAAACTCTGAAGGACATTGAAAATCAAGTTGTGGATAATGTATTACAGCTATACCTCTTACATTATTTATTCAAAGCAATGAAGTGATCATTTGGGGGAAGATTCATCAAGGCAGCCTCAGTAGATCAGAATCTTGAGCTAGATTATGAAAAACATGATATGCACTGGCAGATACAAGAAAGAAGTCCGTTTTAGACAGAACATCTTTGAAGAAGGCACAGAGATGAGAATTAACAAATTATGTTTGCAGTAGGGTAGAGTTCCATTAATATCAAGAAACATTTAGGTTTCTATTTCATGTGGGATCCCATAACAAAAAACGTTATTTACAGATTTGTGGTGAAAATATAGTATGGCGCATGATACCTATTTTGCGGCTATTCTGGACTGGGGTTTGAGGGAATGATGAGCCTCCTACAACTGGTAGAGTTCTACTTACTCACATGAGCTTCTATGCACCTTTCTTCCACATGGTTGGTTCTTCTTAGTGTACCTCTCAAGTGAGGCTCTGCTCTTATCACGATTTTAAAGCCAAGGTTAATATTCCAAATAGATCTGTCACTAGCAGATGATCGAGAACATGAGATTCTGATGTGACGACACAAGGTATCAATAAAATCTAGTTGGAATGGTTTGCTATCTTAATGTCTTTAAGCTTGTTTAGGATAATTTTCTCTTTCCACAGTAAATTAAAATATTTTTCCTAATTTTATTACTTTATGGAAATGGATAGAAAGATTTTAGATCGTTACACTAATAGAAGATTACCCAACAATTTACTACAGACAAGTCACACCGCTTTTTTTTTTTTTTTTTGGTAAAATCCAGAAACTAAAATTAAAGAATACCTGAACTTTAGATTTCTAATAATACAGAGTAGTTGCTTAATAAGTAGGGAGGAAAATATAAGAACTATTATGTTTATCTAATCTTTTAAACTTTTAATTTCTCATTTTATGATGAGAACATACTTTTTTTTTTTTTTTTTGAGATGGAGTCTCACTCTGTCACTCAGGGTGGAGTGCAGTGGTGCGATCTCGGCTCACTGCCTCCATCTCCTGGGTTCAAGCAATTCTCCTGCCTCAGCCTCCCCAGTAGCTGGGATTACAGATGTGCGCTACCATGCCCAGCTAATTTTTTTTTTTTTTTTTTTTTGAGACGGAGTCTTGCTCTGTCACCAGGCTGGAGTGCAGTGGCGTGATCTCAGCTCACTACAACCTCCGCCTGCCTGGTTCAAGCGATTCCCCTGCCTCAGCCACCTGAGTAGCTGGCACTGCAGGCAAGTGCCATCATGCTTGGCTAGTTTTTTGTATTTTAGTAGAGATGGGGTTTCACCATGTTGGCCAAGATGGTCTCGATCTCCTGACCTCATGATCCACCCACCTCGGCTTCCCAAAGTGCTGGGATTACAGGTGTGAGCCACTGCACCTGGCCTAATTTTTGTATTTTTAGTAGAGATGAGGTTTCGCCATGTTGGTCAGGCTGGTCTCGAACTCCTGACCTCAAGTGATCCACCCGCCTCAGCCTCCCAAAGTGCTGGGTTTACAGGCCTTGAACCACCACACCCTGCCGAGAACATAAAATTTACAGGGAAATCTCTGCAGTGCTTGCTCAAAAGTTGTTGTTAGTTTTTTGTTTCATTTTACTTGGTCTCTGGACCAGCAGCAACAGCATCACTTGGAGGCTTGTTAGAAATGCAGATCCTCAGGCCCCAAGTGGACCTGCTGGATCAGAATCTGAATTCTAGTGAGCTCCTGGGTACACATTAAAGTTGAAAAGCAGTGCTCTATCATAAAGCAGAGTCAACTCTTGATAACCTGTGGTTTGTATTGTGGCAAATTTTTCATCCCAGGATAGTTACTTACCCATTGCCACGTATCTTGTCAGCCTACACCTATTGCTGAGTTAGAGGGAACTGCAAACACTGATATGCTGCAGCCTCACTGGAGCGGGCTGTCCTTGGGTTTCTATATTCACACTACCTTATATTATCTCAGTACTTCCTTAACTTAGATCCAAAACCATAGAAACTGAATTTATACGAAATTGTCCTCAGCCATGTATAAAGGCAAACTCTTCACATTTGTTTTTGATAAAATATAGTCACAGTATAAATTCAAAAGTCAAGTACAGTAAAGTCCTCACTGAACATTGTGGATAGGTTCTTGGAAATTGTGACTTTAAGAGACACCATGTACATCAGGTCCTCAAATTACACTGTTTTCCTTCAACATAGTTGCTTTTGTTACAAAGTTAATAAGAAAAAAAATTTGTTTCGTTATGTATTGTTTCTCTTAAAGTCACAGTTTCCAAGAACCTATTGATGATAAGGACTTACTCTATATTGGATAATTCACTTTTATTTGTGGCTCCTCTTATTCATTCACCTAAGTACATTTTAGTATTTAAGGGGTTTTTTTCTTGAAAAGGTGAATATTATTTTATTCCTTATGGAGCAATTATCAAACCATCAAATTCCATATGGTTAGTGATTGCACAGAGAAATAGAATGGCTGGTGAACATTTTTCTTTAGGTAGATCAGAAATATTCACACTATTGGCCAGGCATGGTGGCTCACACCTGTAATCCCATCACTTTGGGAGGCTGAGGCAGGGAGATCACCTGAAGTCAGGAGTTCCAAGACCAGCCTGGCCAATGTGGCAAAACCCCTTCTCAACTAAAAATACAAAAATTAGCTAGGCGTGGTGGCATGCACCTGTAATCCCAGTTACTTGGGAGGCTGAGGCAGGAGAATTGCTTAAACCCAAGAGGTGGAGGTTGCAGTGAGCTGAGATCCCACCACTGCACTCCAGCCTGGATGACAAAGTGAGTGAGACCCTGTCAAAAAAAAAAAGAAAGAAATATTCATATTATTTTCCTTTGGGATGTTAGGGGAAGGAGTGGAGAGAAATAACATGGGTCCTGTAACCAAGGACACATGAAACTTTTTTCTCTTCTTTCTTCATTAAGTCAACAGATATTGAGTTCAAACTATGTGATAGGTACTGTGCTAGGCAATAAGGGTGTGCAGATGGACAAGATAGTCTGCCACAGGAACTTATCAAGGTGGCCTCCACAATAGGTATGGGTATATGGAAACATATATCCAAATCTCACCAATCTGAAGTAATTCTTTACCACAGATTTGTATCACCAACATAACATGTATTTGGATAGTTCAAAGAACTGGAAGAGCTGGGCATGGTGGCATGTGCCTGTAGTCCCAGCTACTCAGGACGGCAAGGTAGGAGGTTCGCTTGGGCCCAAGACTTTTGAGTTCAGCCTGGGCAACATAGCGAGACCCTGTGTCCAAAATAAAAAAAGAAAAGGAAAAAGAGAACTTGTAGGTTTTCCTACAGGGATTCATCGATCTTCTCTAGTATGTGAAAAAATACTACGTTGCCCTATTTTTAACACCTACATTTTCCTTCTAATAACATTTCATAGGAATCTTATGAAATATTTCAGATACTTAAATCCTCACTACTTTTTTATGCCATATTGTGCTTTTTTATTACTAGTTCTTAATAACTTATTCTAACATTTAGAATAAGTTATTCCCTCTAGGCAGTATATTGTTTTGATAGATCACTGAAGGGACAACAGTGAGTCTCTAGATCTCACTAGTGGAAATATTGACACACAATATGCACTTTAGGGGTTATGGAGGAGATATATGACAATACTGCTAATCCTGTGGGCTTAGGCTTTGTTCAAGTATATTCCGTGGATTAGATGATCAGCATTTGTTGTATAACCTTGGAACATTTCAGAACTCCCCTAAACTTCTGTCTTTTCCATTTTACTCCATCAGGTTTATTGTGACGGCTTAATGATTATGTTAATATGTTGTGTGTGTGTGTTTATGTGTGTGTATACACACATGTATACACACACTGCATTATGTGGCATAGCAAGCGCTCAAAAAACATTTTCTTAAAATCTAGTACAAGAGTGGTAATATCCATTAGACTCAAATAGCTTAGGAGGATCTGAGTATATGACAAAGTCAAAGTTATACTATTTCATTTAAAATGAGTGATTTCTGTTATATCTAGGAAGAACATGTTCTTTTCCAACTTGA